GAAAGTGCTCTATGTGTCGCATTCCTGGCTTAGCAGTCTCACTTCTTTTATGTTAAATGGAAACTCAAAAGTTCTGTTGAGTTCGCAAAGGGAAAACTCTCAGAGCTGTGCAGAGCCAAGCTTCTGGTATCCACTGACAATGTCTGAGTGGGTACATAGATCATAATGTTCCTACAGAAGCCTCTTTCTTCCCCTGGGTTGAGGAGGAATCAAAAGTGTAATTGAGCTTCCTTGGAAGAGGGACTCATTGGGGATCCCACAGGAAAAGCTGGCAACAGCAAGTCAACTGCAAGGCTATGGGGTAGCATAGGTTCTAACAGGTGCACAGTCTCAGTCAGCCTCCCCTCAGAGGCAAGACAACTCGCTGGGCACCATCTGGGGACCCTGACTTCTCAGAGTAGCTACTTTGCTTTTGCCCCAGTTCTTTAATCAATAATCCACACTAAGAATGAACACAATGTGTAAGCATCTGACTTGTGCAGGGAAACAGGGCCGCCTGCAACCCAACAAGCGCACCCACAGGGGAACTCGGGACCATCCTAAGCCACTTGTTCTCTGGGACGTGGAAGCAGGAACTGTGCTCTAGCCGTATCTGTGTTGCGTCGTCTGAGTCCTCTTTTTCTACAATGAAGAAAGGGGACTTGGGATTTAAACTTGGAGCGGTACTCAAAGCCAGAACTCCACGTTCATTCCGGAGTGAACCACCACACTACTATTTCCAGGCAACGTCATAAGGCTTCCTCGTTATTTGCATCTTCGTTCTCTTTTTGGCGACTAGCCTGCCCTCCCGCCCTTGGAAACTTGTGGACCCCAGAATCTCAGCTTTCCGCCTACCAAAGGTGCCCCGATCCCCTCCCACTGCCCTAGCAGCGGCCCAGCCCCAACGCCTTTGGCTAGAGATTGAAATCCTCTGGAACCAACCACTGGACGCTCTGGATTGGGGCGGAACGCGCTTCCACTGTCTCGAAAGCAGCACCTTCTCGGATTTGAGCCTTTGCGGCGCGCCTGGGCTGAGATCTGAGAAATGCGCCCTGGGCCACAGGCAGCAGCGGAGGCGGGGAAGGAACAACTTTCCCTCCGCCCTCTAACCACAAGGGCGGGGTGGGGCGGCCTCGCTGGGGTCGGGCTCCTCCACTTTCCCAGCTGGGATCCCCTGCCGGAGCTGGCGTGGGGGCCGGGGAGGGGGACCAGAGGGGCTTCCTTCTCTCCCCAAGCCCCGCCAGATGTTGGAAAGGCAAACAATAGGGGAAACGCGGAGAAACAAAAGGCCATTCGCCACGATCTCAGTCGGCTGCGTAGAGAGATCTCTGTGGGGAGGGTTAGGGGATACGGCCTTTACACGCTCCCCACCTCCGTGAGGCATCGTCAGCCCCGGGGGCGACCTGGCTGACGGTGCGGACTTCCCCTACGCTGCCCCAAGCCGAGACTCCTCCCTCAGGATCAGGACGCCCAAGCGTTGTCCCCCAGCCCAGGCGCACTTTTGTAAAAGTTTGTCTTCCCGCCACCCACAGCCCAACACGCACCCTGCAGGCGTCCGCGGCTGGGGATGGGCTCGGAGTCTTGCACCCCGAAAGAAGGACGATCTTATTGATTTATATCTTTTCAAATCAAGGACAAATCAAGATCCCGGGGTGGAAAGTGGGCGACCCTTGTTCCTGCCGGGAAGTGCACACGAGGAGCCGGCCAGAAACCCAGGCGCCGGCAGGGGTCTGAAGAGGACTCCAGCCCCGGAAGCCCGTGGCCGGCGGGCAGAAGACCGGTCCGCCGCCTCCCGCACCTTCTTGCACCCGCGCCCAGGTGCGCCCCAAACCTCGCCGCCCGCCCGGGCGAGATCGGGAGCGAGCAGCCACCGGGCTGCGCCGCCTCCCCTAGCTTGGAGCGGGTTCTTACTCACCGTGGGGTTTTACCTCCAGCCCAGGGCCCGGTCGGCTCCCTTCGCCGGGTCAGCTGCAGCCAGCGCGAAAGAAAATGGTGAGCTCGGGGCAGGTGGGGCGTCGCTTGCCAATCCACGCAAGGGACTCTGCCGCCGGTGCGCGAGGTCCCGGCGAGCCAACCGGCGGACGGGCGAGCGCCTGGCTCCAGCTGCAGCCGCCGTCGCTCCGGAGCAGCCCCCTCATGCACCCAGCGCGCCGCGCAGCCGGCCGGGGCTCGACTGTCTCGCGGGGACGCCGAGCGGGGACCCCTGGCGGCCGCCTGCGGTATGGCAGCACCGTGGAGAGAAAAGTCGTCTTTGGGATCATCTTCCCTCCGGAAAGAGATGGGACATGACCAGTCTAAGGGGGCTTCCAGCCTTGCAGAAAAGACACTGGGCCAGGGCAGTGAAGAAGGTGTCAGATCAGAAAGGATGATCTCTGGGTCCACAACGGCCACTTCCAAGGCACCTAGAGAGGGGGAAACAGTTTGCCTTCCCCAGGATTTTCTGATTGTTGAAAAATACCATGAACTGCCTGACACAGAGCGGAGCATAAATCATTGGAAAATACTCAGATTCTAGTGGATTTACTAGAACACACTGGGAGTCATGGATGAACCTGGATTTTAAAGCTCAACCCACAGCCCGCCACTCTCTACTTGTGTGGTCTTGGTCTATCTACAACCTTAAAGCCTCAGTATTCTCCTCCGTAAATTGGCGGGGAGCAATATCACCCTTGCAGGGTGATGGTTACGGGTAAACTACATTTGAAACGTTTTTATAGTTTATAGTAACAGAAATCAAATATGAGCTTCCTGCCTTCTGGAGAAAAAGAATTGGATCTTTCACATTTTTCTATTACCCATATGATCACATCTTAATGCATATTGATTGAACTGTACCAAATGACGAAGTACTGCATTTTACCATTCTTACTACACACTTCAAAGAGGTGTGGAAATATATTAAGTAGAAATTAGGATATATAGAGAAAACATCCCTCCTCCAAAAGAGGTTTCTGCAACTAACTACGAAGTGAGAACTTCTAAAATCACTTACATCTTTTGCAATATCATCTCAGATATTGTAAGAAACATTTAATAAATAGTCATGACTTAATGATATCAACCCTGGATTAAATGACTCTAATTCTGTGTCAC